TGGGAGGCCGAGACGGGCGGATCACGAGGTCAGGAGATCGAGACCATCCTGGCTGACACGGTGAAACCCCGTCTCTACTAAAAATACAAAAATTAGCCGGGCATGGTGGCGCGCGCCTGTAGTCCCAGCTACTTGGGAGGCTGAGGCAGGAGAATGGCGTGAACCCGGGAGGCGGAGCTTGCAGTGAGTCGAGATCGCGCCACTGCGCTCCAGCCTGGGCGACAGAGCGAAACTCCGTCTCAAAAAAAAAAAAAAAAAAAAAAAAAGAAGGAGCTAGGGTTGGGATGGAGGAGATAGTGAGTTATCCTCAGGACCTATGCTTGCCTTGTTTATAGGATATCCAAGTGGATATGCCCATAGGCAGTCTTTGTTCCTCGCCCTCAAAGGCCTACCAACCCTAGAAGAATCAGTTCAAATGTCACCTCTTCTGTGAGGCCTTCCTGATTTCCTCTGGCAAAACCTGGCCCTTCTGCACACTTATTGCACGTTATTATAGCAAACGTGCATTGCTTCGTATTGCAATTATCTATTTGCAGTTATTTGCTTACATTTGGAAGCCCCATTACAGTGTGAACTCCCTAGGGCAAGGGCCGTGATTTTTAGTATTTTCTGTATAATCGTGTGTGTGTGTGTGTGTGTGTGTGTGCGTGTGTGTGTGCGCGCGCGCGTTACACTGTGCCTGCCCAGCACATAGGCAGCCGTCCTTAAATGCTTGCAAAGTATTAATTTTGAGAAACTTGGTGCGTGTATCCACGTCCTCTTATTAGTAAGTTTTCCTTATTAGTACAGCTATGGGCGTTTGAGTTTTTGGAGTGGCCGGAGCAAACTCGCCACTCGAGGTCCCTGAGTGGCAGCCCCAGCGCACTTCCGAGGCAGAACTCCCACCTTCACCTGGGTCTAGCTCCGCCTCTGCCTGGGTTAGGCCTCTCCTCCCCTCAGCCCCGCCTTCACTCAATCCCGATTGGCTGGAGGAAGAAGGAGGCCCGACCATTGGCCCCTTTCTGAGGGGGCGGAGCCGGGCGGTGTTTCATCCCTCAGCCTCAGGCTGAGCCGGACCGAGCCGAGAGGACCCGAGTGGGGCCGAGGCCAGTAGCCCCGGGGCCCTGAGCAGAGGCCGTAGCTTGCGCCGCACCCGCGGCCAGGCGGAGCCAAAGATGCCGGCCTCTGCTGCGCGGCCCCGCCCGGGTCCCGGGCAGCCTACAGCCTCGCCCTTCCCGCTACTGCTGCTGGCGGTGCTGAGCGGCCCGGTATCCGGCCGCGTCCCCCGCTCGGTGCCCAGAACCTCGCTTCCAATCTCTGGTAAGGCGCGGACGCCCACGCCCTCAGCCCTTTGGCTAACATCACTCTCCTCTCTTCCTGCCAGAGGCTGACTCCTGTCTCACCCGGTTCGCAGTCCCTCACACATACAATTACTCTGTTCTCCTTGTGGATCCTGCCTCCCACACACTTTATGTTGGCGCCCGGGACACCATCTTCGCTTTATCCCTGCCCTTCTCAGGGGAGAGACCCCGCAGGGTGAGAGACAAGAGAGGGAAGGACCCCTGACCTCTGGGTGAAATGATCACTTCTCCTTTCTCAGATTGACTGGATGGTTCCTGAGGCTCACAGACAGAACTGTAGGAAGAAAGGCAAGAAAGAGGTAGGTGTAAATCTGAGCCCTGTCTTGAGTGTTCTGATTCTTTCTAACCGTCTCTGACCCCCAGGACGAATGTCACAATTTTGTCCAGATTCTCGCCATTGCCAATGCCTCTCACCTCCTCACTTGTGGCACCTTCGCTTTTGATCCGAAGTGCGGGGTTATTGTGAGTGACGGTGTGGGAGGAGAGGGAGAGGGCCCTAAACCAATTGCCCCCTTCTGGTCTATAGGATGTGTCCAGGTTCCAGCAGGTTGAAAGACTTGAGAGTGGCCGGGGGAAATGTCCTTTTGAGCCAGCTCAGCGGTCAGCAGCTGTAATGGCTGGTGAGTGGGGAGAGACAAGAACCTGTAACTTCTGATAGCCCATCTCCTCCCTGTCGCCCTGCAGGGGGGGTCCTCTATGCTGCCACTGTGAAAAACTACCTGGGGACGGAGCCAATTATCACCAGAGCAGTGGGTCGTGCCGAGGACTGGATTCGGACAGATACCTTGCCTTCCTGGCTGAACGGTGGGGAGAGGGAGAGGGGTCCTCTGGGGAGACTGTGAGGATCTGAGGCCACTGGTATTCCCAGCCCCAGCCTTTGTCGCAGCCGTGGCCTTGAGCCCAGCCGAATGGGGGGATGAAGATGGAGACGACGAAATCTACTTCTTCTTTACGGAGACTTCCCGAGCATTTGACTCATACGAGCGCATTAAAGTCCCACGGGTGGCCCGTGTGTGTGCGGTGAGACCCCATCCCAGCTGTCTGTCTGTCATAAAGAGAACCTCCCATGTGTTTGTCACCCCAGGGGGACCTCGGGGGCCGGAAGACCCTCCAGCAGAGATGGACGACGTTTTTGAAAGCTGACCTGCTCTGTCCAGGGCCTGAGCATGGCCGGGCCTCCAGTGTCCTGCAGGATGTTGCTGTGCTTCGACCTGAGCTTGGGGCAGGGACTCCCATCTTTTATGGCATCTTTTCTTCCCAGTGGTGAGGGGTCTTGGTGTGGAGGAGAGTTACAGCCATATATCCAGCTCCAACCTGTGAATTCCAGGGAGGGGGCTACTATCTCTGCTGTCTGTGCCTTCCGACCACAAGACATTCGGACAGTGCTGAATGGTCCCTTCAGAGAACTAAAACATGACTGCAACAGAGGACTGCCTGTCGTGGACAATGATGTGCCCCAGCCCAGACCTGGAGAGGTGAGGGGGCAGATCTTCATTCTAGGCCTGAAAAACTTTGTCACCAGCCCTGTATTTCCTCTAGTGCATCACCAACAACATGAAGCTCCGGCACTTTGGCTCATCTCTCTCCCTGCCTGACCGCGTACTCACCTTCATCCGGGACCACCCACTCATGGACAGGCCAGTGTTTCCAGCTGATGGCCACCCCCTGCTGGTCACTACAGATACAGCCTATCTCAGAGTCGTGGCCCACAGGGTGACCAGCCTCTCAGGGAAAGAGTATGATGTGCTCTACCTGGGGACAGGTATATTTAATGGTCAAGCAGGCTGCCTACCTGTAATTATTCTTGTTCCTTTCCTGTCCCCTAGAGGATGGACACCTCCACCGAGCAGTGCGGATCGGAGCTCAGCTCAGCGTTCTTGAAGATCTGGCCTTATTCCCAGAGCCACAGCCAGTTGAGAACATGAAATTGTACCACGTGAGTTGTAGATTTTGGAGAGTCTATTGGGGGTGTATTCCCCTTCCCCACTCCGTTTTTATAGAGCTGGCTCCTGGTTGGCTCCCGTACTGAGGTGACACAAGTGAATACAACCAACTGTGGCCGTCTCCAGAGCTGCTCAGAGTGCATCCTGGCCCAGGACCCAGTCTGTGCCTGGAGCTTCCGGCTGGATGAGTGTGTGGCCCATGCCGGGGAGCACCGAGGGTGAGTGTAGCTGCCTGGATTTCTTGCTTACTACTGGATTTACCAAGCATTCTCTTCTTTATAGGTTGGTCCAAGACATAGAGTCAGCAGATGTCTCCTCTTTGTGTCCTAAAGAGCCTGGAGGTCTGTATGGTCTGTATGGATTAGGGAAATGTATCATAGATTGAGATTGCCTTGTAATTCCTAGGTAAACGTCCTTGGAAAAAAGGGAATATGAACCTACAGGATTCCAGTCAACAAAATAAGCTGTCCACATGCTACCTCTACAAAGGTTTGTAATACAGCTGTCATTAAGATCTTTGCGAATTTTTTTTTTCTTTTTTTTCTTTTTGTAGAGACGGTGTCTCACCATGTTGCCCAGCCTAGTCCCAAACTCCTGGCCTCATGTGATCCTCTCGCCTTGGCCTCCCCAAAGTGTTGGGACTACAGGTGTGAACCACTGTGCCCTGTCTTATTGAGGGAGTTTAAAGCCTGGTGCTTGAATGCTGTCAATAACTGAGGTAACTTACAAGGTACCCAAGTTTACCTTTGAGCTACTCTGACTTCCAAAGGGTCTTCTTTAGGTTCAGCTGAAATCTGTCTTTTCCAATTTTCCAATCATTAGTCCTCATGTCACCCCTTGGGGTACACACAGAATATCTCCAGCACCTTTCCCAGCTGACCCAGACTATGGCCCACTTTACTACCATAATCCATCTGAGTCACCTCTGTGGATCAGATACCTCCTAGGTTTTCAGCCATTCTCCACATGACATGGCTTCAGGAACTATCCCCTACACCCACATGCTGAGTTTGCAATGCCTCAGGGGGACCTCCAAGTGAAGATGCCACATAGGCTGTTGGATAAATAATCTGACATTCAGAGGGAGGACTAAGATAATGGATATAGATTTGAGAATCATTAGCTCATGTTGGGGGTGGTTGAAGGTAGTTGAGGTCACCTATGGAAACTGTAAGATTAAGAGAGGATGGAACCTGGGGGAAGATAGATTGTTCAAGGGTAGGTGGAGGAAGATGGAGGAGCATACAAGAGACATGGAGAAGGAGCGGTTGGAGAGGCAGGGGAATGACCAAGAGAGTGTTACCATAGAAACTCAGGGAGGAGGGTGTTCAAAATAGGGATAGCAGTGATGTCTAATATAGCAGAGGCCCAGGCATTTGTCAGCTTCTCAGAAGAAGTGAGAATGAGAACTAGAGAACATAGGGCTGAGGAGAGAATGGGAGGGCAGAAGTGGAGGCAGGGAGTGAAGACAACTTTTTGAGCTGCTAGCTGGGAAGGGGAGTCAAAGGAGTGCCATTTGTGATTAGGGTGGGAGAGACCCGAGCTTGTTTCAATGCTAATGGAAAGAGCCAGGAGGAGGATGAGGTGGAAGATATGAGGAGAGTGGGTGGAAGATATGCGGAGAATGGGAAGAACACCACGGCTGACATGGTCTTGAGGAAGAGCGTTGGGGGCATGAAAGGACAGTGGAGGGAATTATTCTTAAATAATCTGCAGAAAGGACAGATAATTCACAGAGGGGGAGGAAAGGCAATGTGGATGGGCTTCAGAGCAGACATCTCTGAAAGAATGTAGGGGTAGGGTAGAGGGCAAGATGTCTAGTTTTGCCTTGACGTAGTAGATGAGGTCATCTGTTGCCAGTAAAGGGAGCAATGGTAGAGTAAGGGTCTGAGAATAAATGCCACATGTGGGAATAGGTTCCCCTGCTCCTCACTAAATGATATGTCTCCTGCCTGACCCTGAGTAGCACCATGGCTCCTGCTGCCCCCTACCCCATCCATGGCATTGGATCCAACCATTGGCCTGAATGGGACCTCAGTTTATTATCTTCAGCCTCGCAGGCTAGATTGCTGATTAATACTCTTGTTGTCCAAACTCTTCTCTTAGATAAGGCAGAGCCTGGGGGTGTGGGAGGGATTCTTCCAAGTGCTTTAGAAAAATCATTTATTCCTCAAGCAATCATACAAAGTAGGCACTAGTGTTATCTCCATAAAAAAACTGAGGCACAGAGAGGGTAAGTAACTTGCTCAAGGTCATTCAGTTGGAAGAGCAGAGCTAGGATTCAAATCTCAGGCACTGGTTCCAGAGACCATGTTCTTAACTTTCTTTAGTAAAAGAAAGTGAAGGTAACATGCAGAACAAAGGACAGAAGGAAGGTGAAGAGACAGTTCTAATGGTGTTTCAGTTCCTGGTTCTTGTGCTTGAGGTCTCTGGAGAATTCCTGGTTCCTGCTTTCTTGAGGCTTAATTCTTCAGTTATTCATTTGATGCTGTGAGATACCCCAGTGTCATTCTAGTAAAACATGAAATTGGAGAGATTCAGCTGGAGGTTCTGATGCATTCCTGGGACACTTAGCCTTCAGTAGCCCCTGATATTTGGGGATCTCTGATGGGTGGGGTATGGCTTAGCCAGAGGGGAATGTGTAGCACCCAGCTGCCTTGCTTGTGGGAGAGGATGGGGCTGTTGAGGTTACTGAGCTGGAACGGGCATGGAGGTCTCCATTGTTCTGACCTTGCCTTTCCTGGATTGCCCCACATTCCATCCTATTGAGGTGATCACTGGTTCACTGGCAGAGATGGGACACTGTTTATCAGTTCCTTCTGGGTTTCCCTTCCTTCCTTACCCAGCCTGGGACCCACTAGCTTTTTCAGCTACATTCTCATCAATGAATCCCACCTTTCTCTCCCTGCGCACCTGTCAGTGTCAGGCCATCTCCCAGTCCTGAATCAGCCCTACCATTTATTTTCTCTAGTCGAACTCAGCTATAGAAAATTCCACAGCCAGGTTGAGTGGTTCCAGAACAAATTTATGACTTCCAACCTCAGCTGTGTTCACAATGCTGCTAAAAAAATCTTTTCATTCAGTCAGTACTTTTCAGATACCCCAAGTCCATTGCTCTGAGCTCTCGCCATGCTCCGTGAGTCCCTCCCCCAACCTCAGCACCTCTCGTTGTTTGTAGCCTCTATCTTCACAGCTGGGGGCAGGGGTGAGATGCATATTGACTGAGTAGTTGGTGAAGTGGTACATGCTGTGCCTAGAGTATGAAAAGAAATGAAATTGGAGGATTCTCACATCACACTATGAAATCTTTGTCACTTGTTTCAGTTTAGAGATATGCAAAGTCACTGAAAAGAAGCAAGTTGGATCCCAGGTCTGGAGTATGGCTTTAACCTGTCTAAAAAGAATGTGTCTATTTACAAGGGTCTTGGGCAGCCTGGAAGCCCAGGAAAAAGGTAATCCCAGAGGTCAACCATTCCAGCCGTTGAGCAATTGCAATTGATCACACATACACTCATGGAGTTCCAGTGGGACCCCGATGAGAAGGGCATTGTGGTAAACTTGAGCTTCATAATGCTGCAGCTGCAGCAATTTGGGGAACACTGAGATCTCTCCATGGCTCTTCCGAGCCTCTCAAAAACATTTAACACAATCATCAGGATTAGGGACCTGACAGCCAAGAGGTAAGTTTGGCAGCCCTGAGGCATTTGCTTTTAACAAGCTCCCATGATGATGTCAACTCCCCAATTTATATCTCTAGCCCTCTTGCTTGAACTTCAGACTATTGACAACTGTTTACAGAACATCTGCTCTTGAGTGTTGAAGTGACATCTCAAATTCAAGATGACCAAAACTTAACTCCTTCCTCTGCCCTGAAACCTGTTCTATCTGCAGTCATCTCCATTCAGTTCATGTTTATGATACAGCTAAAATTGCTCATCAGCATCTAATGAAGCAACGAAGCAACTTTGTCAATCAGACATTGTTGTTTTACTTTCTTTTTCTTCCATAAACTTACTCTATGGTAGTTCTTTTGTTAGTATGGACTTTGAACTCTTCCTGGGCATCTCCAGACCTGGTCTCTCATCAAAAGGCTGATCTCATCTAATTAGGGCCTGAGGACTGCAAGGGAGGGAAGATCAAGGGGAATCCTAGAAACCTGGATTCCGTTCAGGCAGGAAAGCAGATTGATGATCAATGGCCTGGGTCCATGCCACTTACTGCTTGTGAGACTAGGAAAGTTATTTACTTTCCAGACGATTCATAGATCAACCTAGGGGAGGGGGTGTTGATTAAATGAGAATATGTATAGTCACTGATGCATAGTAAAAGCTCAGTTAACTACTGGTAGTAATGCTTTATCTTAGGATATTCTGAGCTAGAAATAAAGTAAAAAATGAAATTGATTTGGGAGCCTAAAGAAATTATCCTGAAATGCATAAAGAGAAACATGTAAAATACTCATTGAAAAGCTGAAATGGAAAATGGTCATTTTCCCATAGATATTGGTGGTTCACTTCATAAATCTTTCTGAATTAATCCTTTAATTCAGTATGTATTTATTGAGCATTTACTATATGTTAGGCTGTTAGGCACTGCTCTAAATGCTGAAGAAAAATCCGTGAGCAAAACAGGTGAAAATCCCTACATTTCTGAAGCTAACCTTCTATTGGGGGTCATATATTGAACAAAATAAATAATACTACGGGTTGGAGGAAAGGAGATGATTCATTTGGAGTTTTTAAGTAGAGTGATCTGGGACCTAACGTCATCTTCTGAGCTGGGGGAAGATACAAAAAAATCTTAAAATATAGTCCCAGCCCTCCAGAAATGCACATTTTGGTTAAGGAAATAAGACAGGATTCACATGCCAATTTTGGTGATAGAACAAACAAGGCATTATTATGTACATGGAGACAAGCAATGTTCTAAAAGGTCAGAGAAGCTGGGGAGCAGGAAGGGATGCAGCCCAAGGACTTGTTGGCATGAGTGGTCTGGAAAAGTCTCCTGAAGGGAGTGGAACTTAGCCGCGAAATAGTGAAGCAAGTTTTCTTCCATCCTTCCTCCCCTCCCGTTAGCTGCTGGGAAGCAGCTTGTGTTGCAATGGGCCAAAATGAAACACTAATCTTGGCCTTTTCCAGGAAGAGGCTGTCATGGGGAGATACCGTAACGGGCATAGAAAAACAATCACAATAGCTTCAGTGGATCCCCACGTGACCTGGCCAAATTGGCTGGAGAGGGAACAAGTCTTTCAGGTCAAGCTCAGGCTTTGAACTCAGTAGGAACCAACCCCTGCAGATTCAGTAACACCTTCTACTTCCAAATCTTTATAGCATGAAAATCCAAGGGGGCCACAGATTGCTCTGAGTTAACCACCAGGAGCTGCCAATAGGAGGGTCCTCCTGCATCTCTTTCTTAAGGCTTTGGGTTTGTACCTGTACTCTAGAGATGTGGCCAAGCCCCACTTGTGGTCTGTGTTAGAGGAGCCCCAAAGAACACAGACACGAACCTTGGGGGTGGTAGCCAGGTGTAAAGTAGGGCTTGAGAAGAGTGAGTTCCTAGTACCCATTTTAGATTAGACTGCACAGGGGAGAAGACAGGCAGGATGTGTGAATCAGGAAATAGATTGGTTCTTTGGGCCTAAATGAGTGTCAAATCTCCAAAGAGTCAAGTACATTAAATTCATCCCAGCTTGGTGAGGTAGGTGCTAAGTTTTTCTAACAAAGTAGATGTTTGAATAATTGGGGCCTTAGATGAGTCACTATAGTGGACTGGGTATGGAGAGGGGCAGCATTATTGATCTCCTTTTCCTCATTCTCCATGTAGAATTGCTACTAGAGTCTTACCTCTATTTTCTCATGGCTATTTGGCCTTCAACTTGAAATAGTATCTAGTATGATGCATGGGTTGGATAAAGATGTCAGCCCTTGTAAAATATTGCAGTTACTTTGAAAAAAGGCTGGAGTTCTCAACTGGGATCCCTTCTTACCAGCTACGTGGCCTTGAGCAAGTTGATGCACGTCTCTCAGGCTGTTTTCTTGTCTGTACAATTGGCTAGTGTAAACTTCATGAGGTTATTGTAAGGATCAAATTAGATAATGCATGTAGAGTATAGCACCAATAATTGTTTATTGTTATTACTTTTATTATCTAACCAATTGGAGATGAGGAAAAGTAATTATTAGGGGACAAATATTGTATAACGAGCCGACACAAGAGTGAGTGGAAACTGTAACTTGCCTACCAATGCGGGCTGGATTCACACTTAGCCAGACGTCTCCAATAATGCTCCCAGCCCTAGCAGAACCCCAGTTGCCCTCCGAATGGTCACTGGATTTGTCCCTTCCTATCTTCTCTCCTTCTCCAAACCCGGCCCCATAATCCTGACCTTCATTTCTGCTAGCCCTGGAATCCTATGATTTGCCCTGCTCTTCTTCAGCTCCTCCCAACACTGCAGATGTCTTTGTTCTCCTATGCGTTTGGTCCTCCTCCTGCCCCTCAATCCAAGGGTCCATCAGTTTCATGCAAATTAGGATCATATTCTCTTCATGACCACTCATCCTAGAAGGGAAAGCTTGCAAATGTGCAGATGGGTTTGGTGTGAGGGTCAGGATGGACAGAGAAGTGCATTTATTCAGTCCAACATTTTCTAAATACAAATTACATTTTTTAAAAAAGGAAATTAAAATAACAATTAAATACCATTTCCCCATGGCAAAGGCAAGCAAAGAATGACCGTATACCCTGAGTAGGTGAGGAATATAATTTGGTAACATCTTTCTGGAGAGCAATTAGGCAATGTATTTCAAAAGTGTTAACATTTTCACATTTTCTTTATCCTAGCAATTCCACTCTTAGGAATTTAATTGAGAATAAGAACAAAGATTTACAAGCTTGTCATCACAGTAATTGCCTGGAAATAGTGAAAAAATTGCAAAAGATCTAAGTATTCAAAAATAAGGAATTGGTTGAGTAAGTAGAGACATCCCTGTATAGGTTTACTCTGTAGCCATAATGGATAATATTGAGAAATCTATTTATGGTCAATGAAAGATGTTTGTCATATATTATCATATAAAAAGCAGATTATAAAGCACTATGTACAGTATTTTACAATGAGTATTTAAAAACTTTTTATAGAAACAGGGTCTTGCTCTATCACTCAGGCTAGAGTGCAGTGGCACAATCATAGCTCACTGACGCCTCTGACTCATGGGATCTGGTGATCCTCCTGCCTCAGCCTCCTGAGTAGCTAGGACTACAGATGTGTGCCACCATGCCTAGCTAATTTTTAATTTTTTTTGTAGAGATGGGATCTTGCTATTATTGTCCAGGCTGGTCTTGAACTGCTGGTCTCAGGCAATCCTCCTGCCTCAGCCTCTCAAAAGCACTGGGATTATAGGTGTGAGCCACTGGGCCTGGCCATATTTGCACATTTTTAAAGTTTCAAAAGATATGTATCAATTTATACACTAGTATCTTGGTGTTTGGAGGTTACAAGTTATTCTCTATTTTCTTTTCTTTTTTTTTGTATATTTTCTGATTCCTTTATGGTTAATGTGAATTAGTCATGTAATTACAAGCCATTTTAATTTGCATTAAATTACTAGTAACACATTTTAGGCTTTGGGAATTCAAAAAATGAATAAGAGAAGGAGAAACAACATTTATTGAATTTTTTTTAACATTTTAGGCAATGAGCTGAATCCTTTGTATAATTTAATTCATTTAATTTTTACCATAATTGCATGGGATATTATGTTTCCAGTTTACAGATAAGGGAACTGAGGCTCATAGAAGATTAGAAACTAGCCTAAGATTGTACATTCAGTGGGATTTGAAACCAGATCTGACGCCAAAGAACTTATCGATATTCATACAGGTTTAAAATTTTTCCATGACACCACAGGAGCTTGCAGTATTAGAGGGGCTCAGAACCCACAAACCCAAAGACTTCAGGTCCAGGCAGACCCAGATCAGTGGCTCATGAGTGAGACAAACATAGGGTCATGGAGATGCATAGAGGGGAGATCTGGCTGCATAATCAGGGAGTGAGATCTGATGTGAACTTGATGTCAGATTTCAGGAATCAGCAATTGAGGCTAGAGCTTTTCCCGAAGGCCAAAGAATGTGGGTGCAGTGGCAAGGAGGAAGAGTAGGGACAGATGGGTTGTCTGGAGTAGACGTGGGGAAGTTTCTGACACAGGCAGTACTGGACAAGGTTGTCTGCACGAGGTTTGTTGATTCATATTTCACGGTTAATCTCTTTGCATTTATTTATTTTATAGCATTACCACTTTTGTGTCATTGATTTTCACTTCTGAGTTTGCCTATTTGTTTGAAATCTCTTCATCTCATTTCTATTAGTTTTTATACTCCATTGAGCACTTCTCAGTGAGTGAGCATTTTCACTTCACACTCATCAAAGAGCCAAATGAGGAGAGGAGACACCCTAACTGCAGGGATTAGGTAGTAGGCTTCAGAGGCAGTGACCAAGCAGGATCCCTGGTAGGCCACTCCCTCTCCTCTGCTACCTGGAAGCAGAACAAGGCTGGATCTCACCCTTCTGCTACCTGCATTTAACTAACTAGGAAGTCATATGGGTTATATTTTAAAATATATTTTAAAAATATGTATCTGACAAATGCATTTCATGATCCTAGATTGGATTCTGGGTTGGAAAAAATTACTATAAAGTACATTGGCAAAATTTGAATGTAGGCTATATATTGTATAATAGTTTGTTATCAATGCTAAATTTTCCAAATTTGTTAATTATACTGTAGTTATATAAAAAGATCCTTGTTCTTAAAAGACAGATGCTGAAGTATTTGGGGTTAAGGAGCATGATGTCAGCAACCTATTCTTAAATGGCTAGGCAAAACCAATAATAATGTGTGCATGTGTGCAGATTATCTATTTATCTATCTATCCATCTATCCAACTATCTAGAGAGAAATAAAACAAATGAGGCAAAATATTAACGACTGGTAAATCTAGGTTAAAGGTA